GGTCTTTATTTTCAGGAAACTTTAAGAAGATATCAAAAGATGTTGAAAAGAACATTCTGATCCAAAAGGTAGAAACACAAAGAGTCATTGAATGTCAGAACAGGAAAAGACCTTACACACTGTTTAGTCTGTTTCTCTCATTTTACAGATTTGTAAACTGAGATCCAGAAAGACACAATCATATGCCAAAGTCATACTGTAATGTGGAGTCTTTGGACTCAAATATAAGACTTCAGAATTTTAGATATTTAATTTTTAATAAGTTGATAAAGAACATATGATAGTCTCTACCATCTTTATGTTTCCAAGGCGTTGTCTATAATTCATCCCAGGTTCTTTGAATTTAATTTTGTCTGGGAGCATGGTCCTACATGATGGACTAGTCCCAGCCTAAAAAATTTTCCAGTGTTATTAGGGAGAAAAGACCAAGTTCCATGAAACACAGGACAACATTAGATGCTTTCACTGCCAAAGAAAAATCTGCTATTGGAAGTCAGAGAAGGGAGGGATTGGTATAGCCCAGAGTTGTTCAGGAATAAAGGATTTGGGTTTCATCTTTAATGATGACTAGAGGGAAGGGTGGCCATGTTGGAGAGCAATGGTGGGGATAGCAAGGGCTGAGGAAAAACAGCAGGAATGAGCCCACAGTGTCTGGAGTTGTGGAGAAACTTGGTTAAGGGGAACTGGGTTTAGAGGAGAGAGCAGGAGAATCCCCCAGAATTCTCTTCCAGTTCAGTAACTCAGATCTTCTCTATCCATCATTTTATCAAGCAGGAAGGTGGAGCCAGAAGGAGGCACATCCTTTATCCACAGCTACAACCAGTAATCCCCTCAGGCAGTGCTTCTTCCAGGAGGAAGGTGTTGGGGTAATCTGTCCTGCAATTAAGCTGCTGTAGTGCTTGAGGAAGAACAATGCCACCAGAGAAATTCCAAGGGAGTTCCAGCCCTCACCTGCCTGAGCTCACTTCCTTCATGTGACATGTATATACAGATATAAATAATGGGAAGCCTTTCAACTTGAAACAGGCTCCTAGGAGACCAGAAGCAGCAGCCTTTCCTGAGCTCAGGTAAGAGATCTTACCCTCTACTGACACTGCTCGTGGCCATAAAATCCAGACAATTTCCCCCTAGGTGTTTTCGATGGCGCAGCCACAGCTTCTGTGAGATTCGATTTCTCCCCAGTTCCCCTGTGGGTCTGAGGGGACCAGAAGGGTGAGCTACGTTGGCTTTCTGGAAGGGGAGGCTATCTATTCACTGCAAGTGCCTGCTGTTCCAGGCCTTACCTGCTGGGCACTAACGGCGGAGCCAGGATGGGGACAGAATAAAGGAGCCACGACCTGTGCCACCAACTCGCACTCAGACTCTGAACTCAGACCTGAAATCTTCTCTTCACGGGAGGCTTGGCAGTTTTTCTTAGTAAGTTGCGTGGATGGGCCACACTGTCTGAGAGTAAGTCATGCTCTCTTCTTTGAATTCCTAGCTCCTGTGGTCTCCAGATTTCAGGCCTAAGATGAAAGCCTCTAGTCTTGCCTTCAGCCTTCTCTCTGCTGCGTTTTATCTCCTATGGACTCCTTCCACTGGACTGAAGACACTCAATTTGGGAAGCTGTGTGATCGCCACAAACCTTCAGGAAATACGAAATGGATTTTCTGAGATACGGGGCAGTGTGGTACGTAAGCGGGTATCTACCTCTCCTGAAAGCATCCTTGCTTGTTTTGTCTTCTTCTGTTTAGCAAGCCAAAGATGGAAACATTGACATCAGAATCTTAAGGAGGACTGAGTCTTTGCAAGACACAAAGGTATGTGCTTGGCCCAGACAAACTCTGGGAGGCCCCTCACCAATATACCTGTGGTTTTTTGCAGCCTGCGAATCGATGCTGCCTCCTGCGCCATTTGCTAAGACTCTATCTGGACAGGGTATTTAAAAACTACCAGACCCCTGACCATTATACTCTCCGGAAGATCAGCAGCCTCGCCAATTCCTTTCTTACCATCAAGAAGGACCTCCGGCTCTGTGTGAGTGTGGGTCTTGGGTGACAGGATGCATCATATAATCTATTATTCTTTGGGTCCTTTTCAGCATGCCCACATGACATGCCATTGTGGGGAGGAAGCAATGAAGAAATACAGCCAGATTCTGAGTCACTTTGAAAAGGTATATGCGACTTTGGCATTGATTGGGATGGGTTGCTAACCACATGGGTGTGTGTCTCTTTCAGCTGGAACCTCAGGCAGCAGTTGTGAAGGCTTTGGGGGAACTAGACATTCTTCTGCAATGGATGGAGGAGACAGAATAGGAGGAAAGTGATGCTGCTGCTAAGAATATTCGAGGTCAAGAGCTCCAGTCTTCAATACCTGCAGAGGAGGCATGACCCCAAACCACCATCTCTTTACTGTACTAGTCTTGTGCTGGTCACAGTGTATCTTATTTATGCATTACTTGCTTCCTTGCATGATTGTCTTTATGCATCCCCAATCTTAATTGAGACCATACTTGTATAAGATTTTTGTAATATCTTTCTGCTATTGGATATATTTATTAGTTAATATATTTATTTATTTTTTGCTATTTAATGTATTTATTTTTTTACTTGGACATGAAACTTTAAAAAAATTCACAGATTATATTTATAACCTGACTAGAGCAGGTGATGTATTTTTATACAGTAAAAAAAAAAAACCTTGTAAATTCTAGAAGAGTGGCTAGGGGGGTTATTCATTTGTATTCAACTAAGGACATATTTACTCATGCTGATGCTCTGTGAGATATTTGAAATTGAACCAATGACTACTTAGGATGGGTTGTGGAATAAGTTTTGATGTGGAATTGCACATCTACCTTACAATTACTGACCATCCCCAGTAGACTCCCCAGTCCCATAATTGTGTATCTTCCAGCCAGGAATCCTACACGGCCAGCATGTATTTCTACAAATAAAGTTTTCTTTGCATAACATCTGCTTGGAGTTTGCAAATGTTTCAAGAGCA